GAAAACATCTGAGGAGTCCAGGCAATCATGACACCTTTTTTTGGGGGGGGCGGGGGGGACTGTGTCTCACTCTGTCACCCAGGCTGGAGTGCAAGTAGCATGGCCTTGACTCACTGCAACCTCTGCCTCCCGAGTTCAAGCTATTCTCCTGCCTCGGCCTCCTGAGTAGCCAAGATTACAGGCGTGCACCACCATACCCAGCTAATTTTTATACTTTTATTATGCACGGGGTTTCACCTTATTGGCCAGGCTAGTCTTGAAATCCTGACCTCAAGTGATCCTCCCGCCTTGGCCTCCCAAAGTACTGGGATTACAGCCATGAACCACCACACCAGGTCGACACCATCCTCTTTAAAGTGTGATGTTTCTCGCTGTATTTGGTGTCTCCCTGTTCACTCTCTCACTCTCAGTTTTCTGCTGAAGTGAGGAAGGAACAGGCACCCACACTGACTGGGTACATGAGGATTCCAGAGAACAAGCCATTTCACAATCAGAATTTCATCAAATCCTCCTGTTTCTGGTCTCTTTTGCAGCCCTATTTTAATAGGTACCTGGTGTTGACAATTTCTAACCCTTTCTTTGTTCGGTGGTACAAACAGCATTCTCAGCTTCCCTACTAAGAACTTAGGTTTTAGGTTTCCCCCTCAGGTCTTACATCACTGACACTTACATATCTGCTTTCCAACTAGAATCTTATTACTATCTATTCTCCTGGCCCCTGTACCTTTATGCTTTCTCATTCTTTTGTCATCATTTTAGTGGAGTTTTATGGGACAATGGAGGTAAGTGCATATGTGCAATCTGCCATCTTTAACTAGGATATGTCATTATATTTGGACTAAATTTTTATGAGGTATCTCAAATAATGTTAATAAGTAAACAGGGTATAACTAAGGAGTAGATAAACAAGTGAATGAATATAAACTTACCAGTCATAATTTAAATACTTATTACAGATAACTTTTCCTTAAGTGTTTTAAATTTCTGTTTACTAAGGATTATCTTCCTTTGTCTTTTGAATACAGATGAAAGTTTTAGACAAAGCCGATCAAACCTCACCTCTCTATTAGTGCAGCCCATCTCTGCACCCCTCGTTGCAAAACTGATCTCTTCGCCAAAAGCTAGAACCAAAAATGAAGCGTGTAGCTCTCTAGAGCTTCCAAATAATGGTAAAGTATTTAATGTCGTTCTCTGTATTTTAAAGCAAAAGTCTTTAAATTTTTATTTTTTCAGAAATAAGAGTCGTCAGCATGCAAGTTCAGACAGTCACAAAATTGAAAACAGTTACTAATGTTGTTGGATTTGTAATGGGCTTGACATCTCCAGGTAAGTAGGGTTGAAAATTTATAATCTACACTTTTAAATGGCTCTTGTCCCTTTCTATTTTCAGACCGGTATATCATAGTTGGCAGCCATCATCACACTGCACACAGTTATAATGGACAAGAATGGGCCAGTAGTACTGCAATAATCACAGCGTTTATCCGTGCCTTGATGTCAAAAGTTAAGAGAGGGTGGAGACCAGACCGAACTATTGTTTTCTGTTCTTGGGGAGGAACAGCTTTTGGCAATATTGGCTCATATGAATGGGGAGAGGTAAAGCAAAATATACATTAATTACAGTGCTTACAGATAGATCCTTTTTTTTTTGTTATTTCAGGATTTCAAGAAGGTTCTTCAGAAAAATGTTGTGGCTTATATTAGCCTCCACAGTCCCATAAGGGGGAACTCTAGTCTGTATCCTGTAGCATCACCATCTCTTCAGCAACTGGTAGTAGAGGTAAGACAAACCACTATTGTATCAAATGATTATGCA